GCCTCCCAAAGTACTGGGATTACAGGTGTAAACCACCGTGCCTGGCTGTGTTTGATGTTTTTATTAATACGTTCGTTTGATGAACTGACCTCGGTAGTTTGTATGTGGGCCATCTGTCTCCTGCCTCCCTTCCCCAAACTTTTGGTCAAGTTTTTAGTGTTGAGTCTTTTTGTTGTTGTCTCTTTTCTGACTGTACAAGCAACATTTCCTGATGCCGAAGTCTGGGGAGGGGGTGGGAGCCTCAGATGTTGGTGGTAGGAGTTGCCTGGTCTGCTTTTGAAGTTTTCTTGGGCAAGTATATTAACATATACTGAGTATAGGTTCAAATGTAATTGCAGTCTTATTGTTAGTTTGTATCTGTCAGGTTATAGGATTAGAAATATAACTATTTTTGGGAGTTGGGTAGCAGACAAACTGAGGATTCTACCTGGGACTTTCTTCTGTGTACTGTGCTCTGCTGAACCCAACACTGGGCACAAACAGGAAACTGAGGCTCAAGCGGAGGAGGAGTGGCCTGCCCAAGGTTGACTTGCAGAAGGAATGAGGATATATCCCTGTTTTCTCCTGGAATTAGACTTTCAGATCTCTGTTGTTCTTACTGATGTCTTTGTGGCTTGGTGAATTTTGTTTTAGCTTCCTTCTTACTTTATTTATGTAGGTCCATTGGTCAGTTTCCTTCCTCAGGGCCTTGTCTTTTTTTTTTTTTTTTTTTTTTTTTGAAACAGAGTCTTGCTCCATTGTCCAGTCTGGAGGGCAGTGGTGCAATCTCGGCTCACTGCAACCTCTGCATCACGGTTCAAGCGATTCTTGTGCCTCATCCTCCCAAGTAGCTGGGATTACAGGCGCACGCCACCACGCCCAGCTCTTTTTTTTTTTTTGTAGAGATGGGGTTTTACCATGTTGGCCAAGCTGGTCTTGAACTCCTGGCCTCAAGTGATTTGCCCACCTTGGCCTCCCAAAGTGCTAGGATTACAGGTGTGAGCCACCACACCCTGCCCCCTTTTTTTTTTTTTTTTTTTTTTTGAGTCCTGAGGTCATTTTGGGTGTCTGTAGGGTGAGGATGGGGCAGGACATGGGGAGGGAGAACTTAGGGCTGCCTCTGGTTTCTCAGGGCAGCCTTAAAAAAAAACTATAGTGGCCAAGTGTAGTGGCTCAGGTAACCTTAGCTCTTTGGGAGGCTGAGGTGGGAGGATTGCTTGAGGCTAGGAGTTTGAGATTGGCCTGGACAACATAGTGAGACCTGCCCCCGCCCCCCTCCCCCCAAAAAAACCCCAAAAAACTGTAGTAGTGTTGAGTAGGTGATGTCTTTACTTTTTTTTTTTTTATGTTTTTTAGACGGAGTTTTGCTCTTGTTGCCCAGGCTAGAGTGCAATGGCATGATCTCAGCTCACTGCAACCTCCGCCTCCTGGGTTCAAACAATTCACCTGCCTCAGCTTCCCGAGTAGCTGGGATTACAGGCATGTGTCACCATACCCAGCTAATTTTGTATTTTTAGTAGAGACAGGGTTTCTTCTCCATGTTGGTCAGGCTGGTCTTGAACTCGCGACTTCAGGTGATCTGCCCGCTTTGGCCTCCCAAAGCCCTGGGATTACAGACGTGAGCCACCACGCCCAGCCTTTTTTTTTTTTGGAGATGGAGTCTCACTCTGTTGCCCAGGCTGGAATGCAGTGGCACAATCTTGGCTCACTGTAACCTCCGCTTCCCAGATTCAAGCGATTCTCCTGCCCCAGCCTCCCAAGTAGCTGCGATTACAGGCGTGCGCCACCATGCCGGGCTAATATTTTTTTTTTTTTTTTTTTTGAGACAGTCTCACTTTGTCACCAGGCTGGAGGGCAGTGGCATGTTCTTGGCTCACTGCAACTTCTGCTTCCTCGGTTCAAGCAATTCTCCTGCCTCAGCCTCCCAAGTAGCTGGGACTACAGGCACATGCCACCACGCCTAGCTAATTTTTGTATTTTTGGTAGAGACAGGGTATCACCATGTTGGCCAGGATGGTCTTGATCCCTTGACCTCGTGATCCACCCACCTTGGCCTCCCCCAAAGTTGGAATTGCAGGCATGAGCCACCACGCCCGGCCGACTTTACATTTTAAGAGCATAAAACTACTTTTCCCTGTATGGTTTTTTTTCCCCCCCAAGAGACATGGTTTTGCTCTGTCACCCAGGCTAGAGTGCAGAGGCTCATGATCACAATCACTATAGCCTCGACCTCCTGGACTTAAGCCATCCTCCCACCTTAGTCTCCTAAAGCACTGGGATTACAGGTCCCCATCTATTATAAGATGTAATTGCACTTAATTTGTAGACATCCTTCAAGTGATATGTGGGTGACCATTTAAAGATACAAAAAAGGAGCACATGGAAATGGGAGGAGCCAACTAAATATCAGGTCCTGCACTGGGCTCCAGTGGTTGACTGTGTTAGTCCCGGGCAAGAGCGAGGGCCTTAACACTGCCAAGGATGCTGGATGAGACCTGGTTAAGGAAATTGAACATGTTTTGTTCAGATGAGAGATGATTTGGGGTGGGGGTGGTGGCAGGTTCCGGAAGGCCCCAGGATCTTGGCTCAAGACTGGACTGAAGGCCTTTCCTGATGCTGGCACCAGGCAGGCTTGCTCACTCCCTTGGGAAATACAGAGGGGGTTACTCTTACTTTCCAGAGATGAGATCAGGTGACCCTATTGCAAAAGGCAGCAGAAGTGGACAGTGGCTACCTGGGGAAGGAGCTCAGCATTGAGTGAGCAGCTCAGAATCTTACACTCACCTTCTATGAAGTTTAAGATGAAGGGAGCTGCTCTACTCTGTTGCCTTGGTTTATTGCATTAGGGAAAAGAATACTTAAATTGCTTGGAAAAATTGGAGTAGTTTTGAGCTGTTTAGCCAGTCTTCTGAGTTTGTAAACTACTCTTGGTTGTTTTTTTTTTTAAACTTTTTTTTTGTTTTGAGGCGGAGTTTCGCTCTTGTTGCCCAGGCCAGAGTGCAATGGCTCTATCTTGGCTCACTGCAACCTTGTCTCCAGGGTCCAAGCGATTCTCCTGCCTCAACCTCCCAAGTAGCTGGGATTACAGGCATGCACCACCATGCCTGGCTAATTTTTGTATTTTTAGTAGAGACAGGGTTTCACCATGTTGGCCAGGCTGGTCTCGAACTTCTGACCTCTGGTAATCTGCCTGCCTCGGCCTCCCAAAGTGCTGGGATTACAGGTGTGAGCCACCGTGCCCGGCCTAAAACTTATTTTTTAAAGTTAATCCGTTGACATTTTAGAGCTTAAGCTGCTTCGGCAGATACCCTGTGGAATGAAATGCAGCTGGGCTTTGCATCACCACACAGTGAAGTGACTGGTGTAGGAGATGTGTTGCTGGCTGTAGGATTCTCTAAGCAGAGCTTCTTAGTTGGTGGGCTGGGATGAGTGACAGGGGTGCAGACGTCCTTGTGGGTAAGTGGCCCCTGCCCTTGACCAGCTCCTTAGGCTGAGAATAGCCTCATCTTACTCCAGTGTCTTCCACACTTAGAATTCTTACTACATGGCAGAAGCTGAAAAAGATGGGGCATCTGATTACCCCCCCACCCACTATTCTGAGAAGAGAGATGATTTTTCTTGGCTCTCTCAGTCTCAGGGTATCCACAGCTCCTGTGGAGAAGGGGTTCCTCTGCACGCTGCACTAGAGGAGTGTTGGGTGCGGGGGGTGGAGTTGGCCATTCACCCTCCTGGACCTCAGGATTTATGGAAAGTCATACTGGGAACTAAGGGCGAAAGCACAGGTTGCTGTGGTTATTGTTGATGTCCTGAAACAGGAGACTGTTCATACTTCACTCTCAAAATATGGAGAGCCCTCAGAGGTTTCTGAGCATGACAATATCGACTTGAATTGGGCAGAAGAAAGGCCATTGATAAAAGGCAGGCATGAGCTAATATGGCCTTGGATTTGCCTGACGGAATAAAAAGCAGGGACAGGTGCCAGAGACACTGCAGGAAGATTGGGTAGGGATTAACTGGATACCAAGGGCTGAGGACAGTTCATCTGTTTGACAACTGTTGGAGTGCCTTCCCTGCTCGACCAGTGCTGAGCCCCAGGGGTGTCTGGTTGTGAGGGAGATTCCTGCCTTCCGGGGTCTTAGAGCCTCGTGGGGGAAACAGGGCAGGGTGTCATGATGCAGACATCTGGGGCACTCAGCTAAAGGGCGGGCAGGAGCGGTGTCGTAGCAGTGGCAGCTGAATGACGACTGGAGGGTGACATAGGCCCTCAGATTGTGGATCTTTGGTTTTAGGGGTAGTGAGCTAGGTCCTGGAGGGTGCTCTGGGACAGCTGGGTATTGGCCCTGGGCAGTCATTGTCAGCTGTGATGGCCGAGGATGCAGTGGGTGAGGTGTGGAGGCCCCATGTGACCATCAGGACCTTCATGAATGAAGAGAGCATGGCTCTCTGACCCCATCTGACTGGCCAGCTCCAGGGGCAGGTGTAGAATTTGATCCGTCCTCGTGTGTCCCCCTCTCCAAACTGTAGTGCTTTGTGTTAGGTGAAAGTGTGACAAGTAATAGTTGAAAGAATGAAATATCCAAGGGACCATCTCCATACATTGGAAAAGTTTGTTCTGCTCTGTTCCTATGAATGAAATAGCAGCAGATGGATGGAAGTTCGAGGAACACAGACTTGACTTAGCCTGAGAAAGATCTTTGTAGCAGTTGGAGGTATCGGGAAGAGGCTCAGTGTGAACCCAGAGCCCTGGGAGCTGGTTGGGAACCCACATTTTCTAGATTTCTGAGGATTTTCCAGCTTGAGGTTTTGGACACTTTTCCAGAAAGACCCAGAGCGATTAAGACACGTCTCTGAAACAACCACATGAATTATTCTAACAGCTGCTGCTTGCTGGTTTTAGGAAGTTTCCTTGTTTCATGCACTGCTCAAATGTTTTCAGATTCTAGCTCTTTTGGCAGAGTTTGGGGGAGAAGACAGGTGGGTGTCCCGCTGTGACACTGGTTTTGAGAGTGGGGAGGGGTTGTGGTCGCCGGAAGGAAAAGAGCCCTGGGGATTTGCCACTTGGGTAAAAATGACTTGGTATCTGACTAGTAATCACCAAGACCCAAACAGGGTCATTTTGGGGTGGAAGTGAAGTATCAGATGAGTTAGGTGGGAGTGGGCTGGGATGTACTCTGGCTACTGCCCACTCCAAAAGGCCTCCTAGCTGGGCCTGGGCTGTCTCTCAGGGCCTGTACCCTCCACCATCCTTGAATTCAGTGGCCAGGGAACCCGTCCCCTCCCCCTGGTCTGTGCCTGCTCTGCTCATTGCCTCACATGTGTGAGCACTCGGTGGAAGGAGGAAGGGATGTCTGCACACACTCCCTGTCGAGGGACCCTGGCTTGCTCCTGTGGTGCCCTAAGCATGTAGTTGGCATGCATGTGTGTCACAATGAAAATGAAGATGAGAATTGGTCCTAGTTTATGACCCAGGCCGGGTAGTATTTGTCGATCCTTCCAGCCCCTTCCTGCATCTCGTACACTGGCAGACAGGGACTCAGAGGCCAGGTGGCTGTTCCTGCCCATGGAACTCTGAGGGTTTCCATGCCTTCTACAGCTGGGCTCAGTCCTGGGAGTTTCTAGCAATTCAGTAGAGGGTTAGGTTAACGTGCACTTAGAGGAATAGAGGAATCCTGGGTCTGTAATGATCTCTACATCTTTTTTTTTTTTTTTTTTTTTTTTAAGATGGAGTCTTGTTCTGTCACCCAGGCTGGAGTGCAGTGGTGCAATCTCAGTTCACTGCAGCCTCCGCCTCCCAGGTTCAGGTGATTGTTGTGCCTCAGCTGCTCGAATAGCTGGGATTACAGGCACAAGCCACCATGCCCAGCTAATTTTTGTATTTTAGTAGAGATGGGGTTTTGCCATGTTGGCCAGGCTGGTCTTGAACTCCTGACCTCAGGTGATCCGCCTGCCTTGGCCTCCCAAAGTGCTGAGACAGGTGTAAGTCACCGCCCTGGATGATGCCTACCTACATCTTTGGTAGAGGAAGTTTTCCCAGAGCCTTGGGAAGGATCCAGTCCTAGGACCGTCTCAATCAGATTGTTCTCAATGGTACAGCGGTTCAGGTTTGAGCCTGGGCCTAGGAGGTGGCTGACCTGGGTCTGGATTCCCATCTGACTTATTAAGTGTGTGACCTTGGGCAACCATCTTGACTTTTTTTTTTTTTTTTTTTTTTTGAGACAGAGTCTCACTCTGTCACCCAGGCTGGAGTGCAGTGGTGTGATCTCAGCTCACTGCAACCTCTACTTCCCAGGTTCAAGCGATTCTCCTGTCTCAGCCCCCTGAGTAGCTGGGATTATAGGCACGCACCACTATATCCAGCTAGTTTTTTTTTTTTTTTTTTTTTTTTAAGTAGAGACGGGGTTTCACCATGTTGGCCAGGCTGGTCTCGAACTCCTGACCTCAGGTGATCCGCCCGCCTCGGCCTCCCAAAGTGCTGGGATTACAGGCGAGAGCCGTCGCGCCCAGCCCATCTTGACTTTTTTTTTTTTTTTTTTGATACGGGGTCTCGCTCTGTCACCCAGGCTGGAGTGCAGTGGCGCGATCTCGGCTCACTGGAAGCTCTGCCTCCCAGGTTCCCGCCATTCTCCTGCCTCAGCCTCCCAAGTAGCTGGGACTACAGGCGCCCGCCACCACGCCTGGCCAATTTTTTTTTTTTTTGGTATTTTTAGTAGAGATGGGGTTTCACTGTGTTAGCCAGGCTGATCTCGATCTCCTGACCTCGTGATCCGCCCGCCTTGGCCTCCGAAAGTGCTGGGATTACAGGTGTGAGCCACCGCGACCAGCCCCATCTTGACTTTTTTTAACCTCGGTTTTCTCTTCTGTCAGGTGTGGATATCGGCGGTAGTCCCTTGCATGAAGTGCTGATAACAGTGTGGGTTCCATCGTGTGAAGTGTGGGTACGATGACAGTCCCTCGTGTGAGTGTGGGTATGATGACAGTCCCTCGTATGAGTGTTGGTATGATGACAGTACCTCGTTCTGTGGTTATGAGGATTAAATGAAATCAGGCATGTAACGTGTTGGCACATTGCCTGGCACCAAATAAAGAATTCAGTAATTGTTAGCCACTGTTTCCTCTTTCAGTAACAAAACCTCTTGTCAACATATTAGAGATGATTCTCTTGGTGTCCCCAAAGTTTTCAGAAGTGCGCTTTTCTCTAGCAGTTTGAATCCAGGTGCCTAGCGGTAACTTTCTCCGTTGAGGGTCAGGTCCTCCCCATCCTGCCTCAGCAATGCCCGACGGACAATGGGGGAGGCCTGGACTGTGAGGATGCACGAGCAGTCCCATTCTGGGGACAGAGACAAGCAGGGCCTGGCTTGGCTGCATGTTAGTGCTGGCATAGGGGTTAGGTAGGGTCTGGATCTGCTTGAGGTGGCTTGAGATAGAGGGAGGGAGGGCCAGGGAGGTGAGGGCAGTAGGCCTCCTTGGAGGAAGAGAAGGCTGGCCCAGTGAAAGCCAGTTGAATGGATGAGTGAACTAACGCCCCTGCCCCTATGGCCCTGCCCCTCCTCACCCCTTCTGGCCTGTACTGTCCCTTCGCCTGTCCATACCAGTTTCCCAGGGCATGTCTTGCATGTAGGTTGGGTTGTCTAGGCAGCGCTGTGCTTCAGTGACACTTTGTGGTTGACTTGGGACCCTGACCACACTGAGAGCAGCGCGCTTCTCTGGGTTGGATGGCTGGGTTCTCAAGGACCAACGGCTTAGAATTGTGGAGGGTGGAGTGTGTCCCGGCCCTGTGTTTGTTTGCCTGCCTGCTGACATGAAGCCTGATGTGTGCAGCCACTCTACTGTGTGCGAGGGAAGAAAGACATCCTAGTCCGTGTTGGACATGGGCTCTGTGTGGCAGAGTTCAGCCTCTTGTGGGGCCCCGTCTTACTCTGGGGGTGATGCAGGTAAAGTCTGCTGAGGACCTAGCCTAAGGCTGTGTAGTCTGACAGATTTCTTCAGACCTTCTCTCTCTTTTTTTTTTTTCTTCTTTTTTGAGACAGAGTCTCACTCTGTTGCCCAGGCTGGGAGTGTGCAGTGGTGCAATCTTGGCTCACTGCAACCTCCACCCCCTGGGTTCAAGCAGTTCTCCTGCCCCAGCCTCCCACGTAGCTGGGATTACAGGCTCCCACCACCATGCCCAGCTAATTTTTGTATTTTTGGTAAAGACTAGGGTTTCACCATGTTGGCTAGGCTGATTTCGAACTCCTAACTTCAGGTGATCTGTCCTCCTTGGCCTCCCAAAGTGCTGGGATTACAGGCGTGAGCCACTGCACCCAGCCAGACCTTCTTATTTTTAGGCAGTGATTCTAGTGAAATTTACATTGTTCTTTATAACATATCAGCATTTTCATACTGAAGCCTCTTCCCAGCAAGGAAAACGCCATTTGAGGCAGAAACAGCAAGCATATTTCAAGGCTCTGGGATTGCTTGCTTCCCACCGCAGGAGGCAGGCGGTTTGGCCTTTGCTATCTGGCTCCTCTTGGAGCAGGGTTCCCCAGGTGCCAGCCCCCACCAGCACAGTTTTTCTCTCTGCTTGCTCCCTGGAAGCTGGCTGTTGGGCCACACAAGCAGAACTCCTCCTAGCTGGCAGAGCCCCACGTCCACCTGGCACCTGCTTTCCCCAAGCCTCGGTGTCCCTTCTGTGACATCTAAGACTTCAGGGAGGCATTGCTTCCTCCATCTTGGCCTCAGTTTATCCTGTAAGGGCTGGGGATAGTGGTGAGGACAGTTGACAGTTCTGTGAAACACTCTGAGGAGCCCTTGCTCTTCTTGCATCTTCCAATCATACTTTTATTGTCTGATACTATACATTGTCAAGGAGGTGTGGAGTATGTGTACAGCCTTGCATTTCTCTATTCTTTTTGTTTTTGTTGTTTTTTTTTTTTTGAGATGGAGTCTGGCTCTGTCACCCAGGCTGGAGTGCAGTGACGCGATCTTGGCTCACTGCAAGCTCCGCCTCCCGGGTTCATGCCACTCTTCTGCCTCAGCCTCCCAAGTAGCTGGGACTACAGGCGCCCACCACCACGCCCGGCTAATTTTTTGTATTTTTAGTAGAGACAGGGTTTCACCGTTTTAGCCAGGATGGTCTCGATCTCCTGAACTCATGATCTGCCCGCCTCGGCCTCCTGAAGTGCTGGGATTACAGGCGTGAGCCACTGCGCCCGGCCTTTTGTTTGTTTTTGAGTTAGGATTTCGTTCTGTCATCCAGGCTGGCGTGCAGTGGCACAAAAATGGCTCACTGGAGCCTTGACTTCCTGGACTCAAGTGATCTTCCCACCTCAACCTCCCGAGTGGCTGGGATTGCAGGTGCGCACCACCACTCCCAGCTAATTTGAAAATATTTTGTAGAGACAGAGTCCCATTGTATTGCCTAGGCTGGTCTCAAACGCCTGGGCTCAAAGCAGTCCTCCTGTCTGTCTCCCAAAGTGCTGAGGTTACAGGCATGAGCCACCACACTTGGCCTATTTCTCTCTTAATTGGCGTATGCGGTGGCGGCTGAGATTTGCTGATAGATTTTGCCATTGTTATAGTTTCTTCATTTATACTTTGCAGCATTTCAGTCATCACATGATTTTTGTGATGGCTGTGGTGCGTCATCAGTTTGCCGCAGTGATGAAGCTTCTGGGACTAAGAACCAGCTTGTTGGCCTGGTTCTTGGGCAAGGCCCTGAGAATCCTGGGCTGAATGCCCCCCTGAGCTGACCACGTGGCCTTAGCCAGGGCCATTGGTGCCATGGCGTGGTTAGTGGATGGTTCCAGCCAAGTCTGAGAATTTACCGAATTGACTGTTTGATTTGGCAGCTGATGGTCAGAGAAATTGAATTCTGCCTCTTAGCAAAGGAAGCTTGGTGGATTTCTAGAATTCTTTGTTGTAGAGGGGGTTGGGGATGGCGTGGGCAGAATGAATGCGAAGTGTGGGGGCTTGAGGTCTGCCAGGCCCTCCCACTTGCCCTAAACTGGACTTGGAGGTGTCTGGAAGGTTGTGGGTGGACAGCACTGACCTTGCTGCTTGGCCAGTTGTTCCCCAGCCACTCTGGATTCGGATCTAGGTGGACCCTATGGTATCCTAGAAACTACCTTTATGTTCTTTTCTTTTAAGAAACAGTGTCTTGCTCTGTCATCCTGGCTGGAGTGTAGTTGCATGATCATGGGTCACTGTAACATTTAAACTCCAGGGCTCAAGTGATCCTTCCACCTCAGCCTCCCGAGTAACTTGGGACTACAGGTATGCACCACCACACCCAGCTAGTTTTTAAATTTTTTATAGAAACAGGGTCTCACTGTTTTCTAGGGCTGGTCTTAAACTCTTGGGCTCAAGTGATCCTCCCACCTCAGCGTCCCAAAGGGCTGGGATTACAGGCATGAGCCACTGCATGTGGCTTTGTAAGTTTTTGTTGTTGTTTTTGATACAGGGTCTTGCTCTGTCGTCCAGGCTAGAGTGCAGTGGCGTGATATTGGCTCACTGTATCCTCCACCTCCCAGGCTCAAGTGATTCTCCTGCTTCAGCGTCCTGAGTAGCTGTGACCATAGGCATGAGCCAGCATGCCCAGCTAATTTTTGTATTTTTTGTAAAGACGGAGTTTTGCTATTTTGCCCAGGCTGGTCTTGAACTCCTGAGATCAAGAGGTCTGCCCCCCTCAGCCTCCCAAAGCGCTGGGATTACAGGTGTGAGACACTGCGCCTGACCTCCACTGAGTTTTTAAATTTTTTGTAGAGATGGGGGTCTCTCTCTGTTGCTCAGGCTGGTCTCGAACTCCTGGCCTCAAGTGATCCTCCTGCCTCGGCCTCCCAAAATGCTGGGATTACAGGCATGAGCCATCATGCCTGGCCTGGCGCTTTACTTTTGACCATGTGACACACCTGTGGTTGGGGTCTGGGGCCTCAGAGGCAGCGACTGTGCTGTGCATTGGTGAAGGAAGCATCCTCACCTTTCCAGGAGGTTGCCCATATGACAGGTTAGGTGTTGTTCCTGCTTGAAAAACAAACTTGAGCTGGGTGTGGTGGCTTGTGCCTGTAATCCCAGCACTTTGGGAGGCTGAGGCAGGATGATTACTTGAAGCTAGGAGTTTGAGACCATCCTGGGCAACATAGTGAGATCCCATCTCTACAAAAAATAAAAAAGGTGTGGTGCAGTCATTGACACCTATAATCCCAGCCCTTTTGGAGGCCAAAGTAGGAGGATTGCTTGAGGCCAAGAGTTCAAGACTAGCCTGTGCAACAATAAAAAAAAAAAAAAAACCCAAACTTGAGAAAACTTGCCATAAGAATAGAATAACTGGAGGTTTTATTTCTTGGCATTAAGTGAACAAAACCCAGCCACTGACCGTAAAGGTAATACAATTAGTTGAAATATTGCAGTGTGGGGAGGCTATTTGGGTGGCAATTTGTTGGGGACAAGGCTGGCTGTCATTAGAACCTTCTGTGTGCATTCTCCTATGATGGAGGCAGTGTCTTCTGCCAGATGGAGCCTTTTGGGATCCTCCCAAATTTTTTTATTTTGACTGGTCCTGGCCATTCGGCTGTTCCCTCCCCTCCCCTTTATTAGAGTCATCCCAAGAGGACTCTGTGCTTTGTGGTCACAGGTCACACAGGTGCATGTGCAAAGGAGATGGCCTGTTTAGAGGTGAATGAGGTGGGAGCACCAGATAGTTGTTTACCCCCTTTCCCCTTACTCTATTCAGGAGCACTTGACCAAGCCATAATTAGCATGCTTTGCACATTTCCAATCTGAAATGATTGGCAAAGAAATGCCCGCTCTCTTGTTCCAGTTGGGTACCTCAGGCGGGGTCACTGGGCATTTTGTTTTTCACCCAGCATCTGTGGACTCAGCCACACACCGGCCTGGCAGACAGCTCCCCAGTGCAGCAACTCCCATGGGCCCAAGGGATTATAGGCAGGCTTGGAGCTCAGAACTTGACAGGGGACATAGTGGTTTTCTTTTTCTTTTCTTTTCTTTTTTTTTTTTTAGACAAGGTCTGGCTCTGTCGCCCAGGCTGGACTGCAGTGGCTCAGTGTCTGCTCACTGCATCCTCCACCTCCTGGGCTTAAGGCATCTTCCCATGTCAGCCTCTAGCGTAGCTGGGACTACAGGTGCTCCGCCACGCCTGGCTAATTTTTGTATTTTTTGTAGGGATGGTGTTTTGCTATGTTGTCCAGGCTGGTCTCGAACTTGTAAGCTCACGCAATCCATCCACCTCGGCCTCCCAAAGTGCTGGGATTACAGGCATGAACCACTGCACCTGGCCCCTGCAGACATAGTGGTTTTCTTTTTAATGATGTTAATTAGTAGGGGCACTATGGGTGGGTTGTCTGGAGTTTCCCTTGTCTAGAGTTAGATGTGATGGGAGCTCAGGGCTCATACCCAGCCGTGGGTCCATATAAGTCTTCGTGTGTCTAGCTTGGGTGCTCCAGGAAGTGTATTTGGGATGTCTCTGGCTTCTATTCCACAAACTTAGAGGAGAAGTTTGTACCCAAGATGAGCTAGTCATCTCCATTCACACAACAAGCATTCCTTGGCTTATGGCTGTGAGACAAGGCTAGAGTCCCCGGGAGGTACTGTTCTTCTGCAGCTAAGAGCTGGGATCAGGCCGGCAGACTTGTCCATCTATGACATAATGTGTGGCCGCTGCTGTTACCTCACCATTCCATGTGTTTCCAGTGCTTTTTAATTTAATTTTTATTTTTTTGAGATAGAATCTTGCTCTTTTGCCCAGGCTGGAATACAGAGATGCGATCTTGGCTCACTGCAGCCTCCGCCTCCTGGGTTCCAGTGATTCTTGTGCCTCAGCCTCCCGAGTAGCTGAGACTACAGGCACACACCCCTACCCCTGGCAAATTTTTTTTGTATTTTTAATGGAGATGGGGTTTCACCATGTTGCACAGGCAGGTCTCGAACTTCTGGCCGCAAGCGATCCACCCGCCTCAACCTCCCAAAGTGCTGGGATTACAGGCGTGAGCCACTGCCCCCGGCCTCCAGTGCTTTCTTTATGCGGCTTATTTGAGAAGCGGAGGGAAGGACTAGTTGGTAGTGAAGCATGTCAGTGGCATGGCTGAGCTGGGGAGCAGAGTTTCAGAACCATGCTTTGTTTGGCACCATGGGTATACCAGGCTCATGTGCTTTTTTTCTGTACACGCTTTGGCATGTGATGTGTGTGGCTCTGCCTTGAGGACATTATGCTGAGTAAGAGAAGTCAGGCTCAAAAAGACACACTTATGATTGCACCTATATGAGGTTCCTAGACTCTCAAATTCTTAAAGACAGAAGGAAGAAGGGGGGTTGCCAGGGGTTGGGGGCAGAGAGATGAGAGTGAGTATTTAATGGGGATAGAGTTTCAGCTGGGGAAGATGGTAAGTTCTGGAGATGGATGGATGATGGTTGCACAACAGTGTGACTGCACCTAATGCCACTGAACTGTGAACTCAAAATGGTTAAGATGTAAATTTTGTGTACGTTTTACCACAATAAAAAAATGAACCTTTCTGAATTCAGAAATATTCTATACCTTTATGACAACATGTATTCTGTCCTCTCAGAATTAGCTTGGGGACAAAGGGACAAAGGCACACACACTCATTTCCTAGCTTGTGCTAAGTACTGGGGGTGGGGGTGGGGTTAAAAAAATGCACGTGGTTCTAGAAGGCTCTTAATGACATCATCTTGGGATCACAATGTTAGAGTGCGGATATTCTATGGGTTTTCTTCAGTCCCTGGACAGGTGGGGTCATCCTAGGACCCCTGCAATCTTTAGGGGATTTAGGGAGAAACAGTGTCCAGGAACATCTGAGGTCTCTGTTCCCGTGCATTGCTTGGGGATTGAAGGTATTTCTTTCTTTCTTTCTTTTTTTCTTTTTAGAAGATCCCCATGCTTCTATTAATTACAAAGGAGCAACAGATTTGGATGAAACCCTGAGGATCCCAGAGCTGAAAGTGAGTTTGAAGTGTCCGATCCAGTCCTTCAACTCAGAGCACTCCTATCTGTGACACCTCTGCCCACGCATCCAGTATGTGCAGCACACCTGCTCTGTGACTGACACTCTTGCAGAAGTGGGGCCACTTCAGGGACATGGACAAGGTGTTGTACCTGCTGTCACAGAGCCTGTTATCTGGTGAGTGATTGGGACATTCTGAGGGCTCATACTTAAAATGTTGTGTCTTCTCCTCCCTCCCAAGTTCAGAATGACCGAAGAAGCATGCCGAACACGGAGTCAGAAACGAGCGCTTGAACGGGACCCAACAGAGGACGATGTGGAGAGCAAGAAAATAAAAATGGAGAGAGGATTGTTGGCTTCAGATTTAAACACTGACGGAGACATGAGGGTGACACCTGAGCCGGGAGCAGGTCCAACCCAAGGATTGCTGAGGGCAACAGAGGCCACGGCCATGGCCATGGGCAGAGGCGAAGGGCTGGTGGGCGATGGGCCCGTGGACATGCGCACCTCACACAGGTGAGTGGGAGGAGCCAGCGGGAGGGGCTGGAGCGCTCTGGTCACTACTGTCTCCACCCCACAGTGACATGAAGTCCGAGAGGAGACCCCCCTCACCTGACGTGATTGTGCTCTCCGACAACGAGCAGCCCTCGAGCCCGAGAGTGAATGGGCTGACCACGGTGGCCTTGAAGGAGACTAGCACCGAGGCCCTCATGGTGAGCCACGTGTTGGCGCTGCCGCCGGAGCCCCCTCTCAACCCTGTTCCTCTCGCCCCTGCAGAAAAGCAGTCCTGAAGAACGAGAAAGGATGATCAAGCAGCTGAAGGAAGAATTGAGGTTAGAAGAAGCAAAACTCGTGTTGTTGAAAAAGTTGCGGCAGAGTCAAATACAAAAGGAAGCCACCGCCCAGAAGGTGCGTGCCTGTCTCCCCTCCTTCCTGGGCCACCCTCACCTCCTGGTGTCCTGCTCTCTTGCAGCCCACAGGTTCTGTTGGGAGCACCGTGACCACCCCTCCCCCGCTTGTTCGGGGCACTCAGAACATTCCTGCTGGCAAGCCATCACTCCAGGTCAGTGTCCTTTCTGCGTCTCACTGGGTGCCCATGTAAATCTGGGTCTTGGTATCGTTGGCAGACCTCTTCAGCTCGGATGCCCGGCAGTGTCATACCCCCGCCCCTGGTCCGAGGTGGGCAGCAGGCGTCCTCGAAGCTGGGGCCACAGGCGAGCTCACAGGTCGTCATGCCCCCACTCGTCAGGGGGGCTCAGGTAAGCAGGGCTGTGCACATGGGGGAGACCTGGATTTCTTGTTCTCCCCACCCTACCCCAACAGCAAATCCACAGCATTAGGCAACATTCCAGCACAGGGCCACCGCCCCTCCTCCTGGCCCCCCGGGCGTCGGTGCCCAGTGTGCAGATTCAGGGACAGAGGATCATCCAGCAGGGCCTCATCCGCGTCGCCAATGTTCCCAACACCAGCCTGCTCGTCAACATCCCACAGGTGAGGGCTGCGCCACACTGTGCCAGGGAGAGGAGCGCCCTGACTGAGTTTTTGTCTCCCAAAGCCCACCCCAGCATCACTGAAGGGGACAACAGCCACCTCCGCTCAGGCCAACTCCACCCCCACTAGTGTGGCCTCTGTGGTCACCTCTGCCGAGTCTCCAGCAAGCCGACAGGCGGCCGCCAAGCTGGCGCTGCGCAAACAGCTGGAGAAGACGCTACTCGAGATCCCCCCACCCAAGCCCCCAGCCCCAGAGATGAACTTCCTGCCCAGCGCCGCCAACAACGAGTTCATCTACCTGGTCGGCCTGGAGGAGGTGGTGCAGAACCTACTGGAGACACAAGGTGAGTGGCCTGGACCCAGCCGGGCTGCTTCCTCTGACGTGAGCCATGTGCTGTCTGCTTGCAGCAGGCAGGATGTCGGCCGCCACTGTGCTGTCCCGGGAGCCCTACATGTGTGCACAGTGCAAGACGGACTTCACGTGCCGCTGGCGGGAGGAGAAGAGCGGCGCCATCATGTGTGAGAACTGCATGACAACCAACCAGAAGAAGGCGCTCAAGGTGGAGCACACCAGCCGGCTGAAGGCCGCCTTTGTGAAGGCGCTGCAGCAGGAACAGGAGATTGAGCAGCGGCTCCTGCAGCAGGGCACGGCCCCTGCACAGGCCAAGGCCGAGCCCACCGCTGCCCCACACCCCGTGCTGAAGCAGGTGAGCCTGGCCTGCTGCCGGCAGTGCCGTCCACTGACTTTGCTTTCAACCCCCGTTTGTGTAGGTCATAAAACCCCGGCGTAAGTTGGCGTTCCGCTCAGGAGAGGCCCGCGACTGGAGTAACGGGGCTGTGCTACAGGTCAGAACCGCACTGGGCGCCGGGAGCCTCGCCATGAGCCGTCACCCCCCTTTCTCCACTGCAGGCCTCCAGCCAGCTGTCCCGGGGTTCGGCCACGACGCCCCGAGGTGTCCTGCACACGTTCAGTCCGTCACCCAAACTGCAGAACTCAGCCTCGGCCACAGCCCTGGTCAGCAGGACCGGCAGACATTCTGAGAGAACCGTGAGCGCCGGCAAGGGCAGCGCCACCTCCAACTGGAAGAAGACGCCCCTCAGCACAGGTGGGTGACCTCCACAGGGCTCCCCAGGGGACCCTTCTCAGCTGGTCGCTCTGTTCTGTTGCAGGCGGGACCCTTGCGTTTGTCAGCCCAAGCCTGGCGGTGCACAAGAGCTCCTCGGCCGTGGACCGCCAGCGAGAGTACCTCCTGGACATGATCCCACCCCGCTCCATCCCCCAGTCAGCCACGTGGAAATAGTGCGAGCCAGGCCCCGTGGAAGACGGGCTCCCTCCTCCCCCACCTGGCCCCTGGTCTAGAAGGACCCACTGCACCACCCTCCGCTGGCTCGGGAAGACACCGTGCCCGCCCCAAGAGCAAGCACCGGCCATGCTGCAGAGGCAAGACCTCAATTCTTGGCTGCAAAGTTTCATCAGGGCTAGGGGGCTGGTGCCGCCTCATAGGCAGACGAGGATCATCGCTGGGGGACCTTTCCCGTGGGCTTTCTTCCTTTCTCTCTTTGCCTTTAGTTTGCCCGACACCAGCAGAAAAGTGGACCTTGGGGGCTGGTTCTGCTCCTGGCCCCCTTGTTCAGCCCCTGCCGGCACACGGGCGGCTCACCCTGGACACTGTGATGCGCATGGGCAAGGCCAGCGCCCGGGGCTTCTGAACCGAGCGGGGTGTTTCATTTTTTTGCTTTTCCCTGTCTTAGGCTCCCAGTCTTTGACTGCCTTCCCATGGCGATCTATAAGTTGAAAGATTTTTTTTTTTTTTAATCACCTCATGATGATGGAGTTAAAAGTAAACCGTGCAGACCCTGGGGTCCCTGTTGTACGCTGCATCATCCCGCTGGCCCTGTGCCCTGGAGGGTGGGCGGCTCATGGTGCCACAGCCCCTGGCAGGGACGGCCGGCCCGCCCCCGTGACTGACTGACAGATGCAGGGATGGCCGAGGCAGCCCTCGCTCCAGCTGAACGCCTCCATTGCTGCTTGTTCTGGAGACCCCCGCCCCCGCACCTTCCAGACTTAGCAGAAGAACAAACTGAAGAACAGACCCAGCCAGAGAAGCAGGGATTCCAGAAGCTGCCCATTAAGGGAGAAGGAGAGGATCCGGTCGGCAGCAGCCCTGAGCAGAAAGCTGGAGGGGGGACTGTCGCGGGGTTTTTCTGTTGTGGTTTATTTTATTAAATTTTTTCCTTTTTTCTATTCATTTCGATGGACGCAATCTTAAGCCACCCTGGCCTTGCTCCTGGGAGGTGAGCGTGCACAGGTGTGTGCAGGTCAGGAGGTGCCGTCCAGGTGTGCGGCGAGCCGCTGCGCACAGATGTCAGGATTTCCGTTTGGGTCTAGTTTAGAACCTGTCCTTAAACCTAGGGGTTGCTGTCAGGATTTGCTTTCAGACTTTTTTTTTTTTTGTAATTCCCTTTAGAGTCTACAAAAATGTTTTTAAAAGGATCAGGTCTGCTTTTAGTTTCATTTTTGTTTCTTTCCCGTCCCACTCTTTAAAAACTGGTTCCGTGAGGAAAGGCAGAAGCCGTTCCGTGTCTCTTGCAGGCTGGGCCGGCTTCATGCCAGTGCGAGGGCGTCCCGTGCCCACGTACATACGTATGTCTCCATGAGTTCTGGGCTCCACTGGTTCCAATTGAGCTCCAGCCCTGGTTTTCCTACCCATGCAGTTAGGGACTTTAATTTAATTTTTTTTTTGTAGGGCCACCGCCTTCAAACACAACTGCTACAACATTCTAATAAAGGCTCATTTAACCCCCAGGCTCCTGTCGTGTGAATATCCTCAGTCTGTAGGAAACTTTTTTTGACACAGCATAGAAGACCTAGTTTTGGAAAACATTATCTAATTTTTTGTTGTGCAAATCCCCAAATTTCTCACTAATTTTTGTTTTTTTGTGCATAACTTGGATGGGCTGAAGGAGGTGAGGACAGATTGGGGAAGGGTGGCTTTCATTCCAAGATCCAGGGATTTGGGGAAAAGGAAGGAATTTGATGTTTTTTGGGGTGGGAGGGGAGGGTGTGTTTTTTACACCAAAAAAAAAAAAAAAAATCAAGAGTATGCAAGCATTTCTATTCCTCGCATTTTTCTGTGTGCCTGGCAAATAAATACCTGTCTCCTACGACCCTGAGCTGTTAGCCCTCTCTGTTCCATGACAGGGGCCAGATCTTCCAGCTCCTCCCAGAAGGAGCACCCAGGCTGGCTTCTTCCCACTGAAAGCCCTCCCCAGCGAACCAACCTCAGTTCTATGCAGTGGCTGGGGATCAGGCATCCAGACCGAAGTCACCTCTGCCTGCTCCAGCTTGGGTCAGCTGGGTCTGACCAGGGGGCCAGATCCGAGCCGCACCTGCCGGCCCCCAGCCCCAGCTCCAGCTCCTGACCTCTCCCAGCCTGGCCTGGCTGTTCCTCCAGGGCTGATGGCTGTCAACCCATCCTTGTGAGTTCATATGGACTGCTGCCCCTCGAAAGGGAGAGGGTCGGCCCCATGTCCCCAGGGAGCATTCCATCAGGGACAACGTACATACTGTGATGTAAACTTTTTTTTTTTCCCCCCAGGGGGCAAAAGTGTGAGATGCCTTAATCTTTCCTTCATTTCTGCTGTCTCGAACACTCTAGCCCATTATTTCCTTTCAGTTCCTTGCAGCATAACCTCTACGATAAGCCCCAAGCGGGTTGTTGTATTATGACGTTTATGATGTTCCAGGTGAAGGCATTATTAAGTACCTCTCTGGGTGTGGGGTTTGGACGCACCAGGATAGCTATTGATTAATGTTAAGGGTGTTCTACCCACAGCAAAGCACACCCTCTTAAACCAGGCACTGCCTGGGTCCTGGTCCCGAGAGCCCTACCAGGATCAGGTTCCTGCAAGCCGTCAGAATGTGGGAGCCCCCAGCCCAACTGATTGTAACTGTCCCCTGTTACCTGTGACATGAACCTCCAACAGCACCTGGAAACGGTTCCCTCTGTCAGCTGCTCTGTAGACAGGGCTGGGGAGATCTCAGAGTTCACACCTCGCCTGTTGTAGGGGAGGTTGGGGGTAGGGTTTGGAATGGCCAAGTGCCCTTGGAACCTCCCACAGCTATGGCCGTCCTGACCTCATCCCAGGAACTCTACGGTGACCAGGAACCACCCCTCTGACGAGGTCTGTAGCGGCCCTTCTCAGAGTGGAACAGCCCACAGTGCTAGTTGTGCCTGGTCTTACCTGTACTCCACGGACCTCGGTGAAGCAAAAGCTTCAGGGCAGAGGGAATGAGGCAACCCAGTGGCAGCCCCGCTGGGCCCCGTGGCTCCTGCTCTCCTATTGGACGTAGAGGCAGGGGAGAGACTTCTCTATACAAATATTCTCATCACAGAAGGGATGATCCTTGCTGCTCTGCCGTAGGGTTTTTGATGCTGAGCTATGCTGCACATGACGTTAACCTAAAGAACTTGGACTGAGCTTTTAAAAAAGGACAGCAAACAATTTTATAATCCTTAAAGTGTAATAGACGGTTACACTAGTGCAGGGTATTGGGGAGGCTCTTTGGGTGTGGAGGCTGTCACTTGTATTTATTGTGACTCTAAATCTTTGATAGTAAAACAAATGTAAAAAGAAATGTTTGCCACCAGATGGGAATAGAAGTTCCAATAAGCAGGCTGGAATGGGTGGCTATACGTTGTATCACGAGGAAGTTTTAGACTCTGAAGGATAATAAATGGATGATGTGTCAACTGGACTTTTCTTTTGTCCCTTCTGCCCTGGCTTCTC